GTGTGTGGGTGCGTAAAAGAGAATCTGTGTTCAATGAAGTATTGTCGATAGGGTTAATTGTGTATTTGGCACACATAAACGGGACAAGACGTGTAAAGTACTTGGTAGGAGAGCGACAGTATTTCTCCTTTTTTTTTTTTTTTTGGAGACTGGGTGTCACTCTGTCGCCCAGGCTGGAGTGCAGTGGCGCACGGCTCACTGTAACCTCTGCCTCCCAGGTTCAAGCAATTCCTCATGCCTCAGCCTCCCAAGAAGCTGGGATTACAGGCCTGCAACCCCATGCTCTGTTACTTTTTTTTTTTTTTTTTTCATTTTTAGTAGAGACGGGGTTTCGCCATGTTGGCCAGGCTGGTCTTGAACTCTTGGCCTCGAGCAATCCGCCCGCCTCGGCCTCCCAAAGTGCTAGGATTATAGGCGTGAGCCACAGCGCCCGGCCTAATTTTCGTATTTTCAGTAGAGACGAGGTTTGCCCTGTTGCCCAGGCTGGTCTGAACTCCTGGGCTCAAGCGACCCACCCACCTCGGCTTCCCAAAGTGCTAGGGTTACGGGCGAGCGTGAGTCACCGCGCCCACCCGGGAGTCTGTATTTCTAATTTGTATTCAGCTCTCAGCATATCCTCAACGTGACCCCACCCAGGTTCAGGGTACTGGAACCTGAGCGAGGAATGCGTGTGCCGGGGAGAGTAGGTAGTGTGAGGGGCCAGAGTGCAAAGGTCAGAAGGCATCTGGTGGAAGCGGTGTGCAAAGAAGCCTGAGGGGAGGACCTTAGATCTCGGTTACCTTGGCGATCTCTATCAGAGGGTTAGAGTTGCCGAGAGGCGCCAGCTGCCGCTTCCTCTCTCCCGCCCTCCGTTTGGCTTAGCTCGCCGGGTTCTCCCACAGGTTAAAAGCAGACGCCGACGCGGTTGCCTAGTGACACTTTTCCCAAAATGCCTAGGGTATTGTTGTGTTCTTCTTAGCCAATGAGAGAGGCGAAGCGGCCCACCGCCTGCCAATAGACTGCGAGATCAGGGCCCGCGACGGTTAAACGGGGCCCAAGGCAGGGGTGGCGGGTCAGTGCTGCTCGGGGGCTTCTCCATCCAGGTCCCTGGAGTTCCTGGTCCCTGGAGCTCCGCACTTGGCGGCGCAACCTGCGTGAGGCAGCGCGACTCTGGCGACTGGCCGGCCATGCCTTCCCGGGCTGAGGACTATGAAGTGTTGTACACCATTGGCACAGGCTCCTACGGCCGCTGCCAGAAGATCCGGAGGAAGAGTGATGGCAAGGTGAGCGTGGGACCTACCCTGCGCCTGCCCCTGTTCATTCATACCTTGGAAATTCTTATTTCAGATATTAGTTTGGAAAGAACTTGACTATGGCTCCATGACAGAAGCTGAGAAACAGATGCTTGTTTCTGAAGTGAATTTGCTTCGTGAACTGAAACATCCAAACATCGTTCGTTACTATGATCGGATTATTGACCGGACCAATACAACACTGTACATTGTAATGGAATATTGTGAAGGAGGGGATCTGGCTAGTGTAATTACAAAGGGAACCAAGGAAAGGTAAGCATAATCTTTTAAAAATGTAAGCTGAAAGTTATATGCTGTATAACTGCTTTGGTTTTAGGCAATACTTAGATGAAGAGTTTGTTCTTCGAGTGATGACTCAGTTGACTCTGGCCCTGAAGGAATGCCACAGACGAAGTGATGGTGGTCATACCGTATTGCATCGGGATCTGAAACCAGCCAATGTTTTCCTGGATGGCAAGCAAAACGTCAAGCTTGGAGACTTTGGGCTAGCTAGAATATTAAACCATGACACGAGTTTTGCAAAAACATTTGTTGGCACACCTTATTACATGTCTCCTGTAAGTATTTCAGAATTTAGCTACTTTTTAAACTTCCACTTTCTTACCCTTTTTCCCTGTATAGGAACAAATGAATCGCATGTCCTACAATGAGAAATCAGATATCTGGTCATTGGGCTGCTTGCTGTATGAGTTATGTGCATTAATGTAAGTATGATGAAGACAGATTCCTAGTCTAATTCGTCGTCTTCTTCTTCTTTTTTAACCCTAGGCCTCCATTTACAGCTTTTAGCCAGAAAGAACTCGCTGGGAAAATCAGAGAAGGCAAATTCAGGCGAATTCCATACCGTTACTCTGATGAATTGAATGAAATTATTACGAGGATGTTAAACTTAAAGGTAAAGATGATAAGATGATATATTGTCTGTTTTCTGACTATAATACTGAGTATTTTTTCCCCAGGATTACCATCGACCTTCTGTTGAAGAAATTCTTGAGAACCCTTTAATAGCAGATTTGGTTGCAGACGAGCAAAGAAGAAATCTTGAGAGAAGAGGGCGACAATTAGGAGAGCCAGAAAAATCGCAGGATTCCAGCCCTGTATTGAGTGAGCTGAAACTGAAGGAAATTCAGTTACAGGAGCGAGAGCGAGCTCTCAAAGCAAGAGAAGAAAGATTGGAGCGTAAGTCTGAATGGGGGTCAAAGCAAAGGAGATTTTTTTTTCTTTGTCCATTCTCTTTTTAAAGAGAAAGAACAGGAGCTTTGTGTTCGTGAGAGACTAGCAGAGGACAAACTGGCTAGAGCAGAAAATCTGTTGAAGAACTACAGCTTGCTAAAGGAACGGAAGTTCCTGTCTCTGGCAAGTAATCCAGGTATGAGAATCAACTTGGTCAACAGAAGCTGGACTCAGAGCCCTTTTTCTTTTTCCTTCTAAAGAACTTCTTAATCTTCCATCCTCAGTAATTAAGAAGAAAGTTCATTTCAGTGGGGAAAGTAAAGAGAACATCATGAGGAGTGAGAATTCTGAGAGTCAGCTCACATCTAAGTCCAAGTGCAAGGACCTGAAGAAAAGGCTTCACGCTGCCCAGCTGCGGGCTCAAGCCCTGTCAGATATTGAGAAAAATTACCAACTGAAAAGCAGACAGATCCTGGGCATGCGCTAGCCAGGTAGAGAGACACAGAGCTGTGTACAGGATGTAATATTACCAACCTTTAAAGACTGATATTCAAATGCTGTAGTGTTGAATACTTGGTTCCATGAGCCATGCCTTTCTGTATAGTACACATGATATTTCGGAATTGGTTTTACTGTTCTTCAGCAACTATTGTACAAAATGTTCACATTTAATTTTTCTTTCTTCTTTTAAGAACATATTATAAAAAGAATACTTTCTTGGTTGGGCTTTTAATCCTGTGTGTGATTACTAGTAGGAACATGAGATGTGACATTCTAAATCTTGGGAGAAAAAATAATGTTAGGAAAAAAATATTTATGCAGGAAGAGTAGCACTCACTGAATAGTTTTAAATGACTGAGTGGTATGCTTACAATTGTCATGTCTAGATTTAAATTTTAAGTCTGAGATTTTAAATGTTTTTGAGCTTAGAAAACCCAGTTAGATGCAATTTGGTCATTAATACCATGACATCTTGCTTATAAATATTCCATTGCTCTGTAGTTCAAATCTGTTAGCTTTGTGAAAATTCATCACTGTGATGTTTGTATTCTTTTTTTTTTTCTGTTTAACAGAATATGAGCTGTCTGTCATTTACCTACTTCTTTCCCACTAAATAAAAGAATTCTTCAGTTTCCCTGTAGTTATGTGTCTTGCATTTGTTGGTCTCTTAGT